ATTGGAAAGTATACTGGACTACTTTACAGTTTGGAGGCACACATAGCCTATAAACACCTCGACACACTAGAAAACACATTGTTCAGCCCTCCGCCCCAAATCGTTCACGATTAGAGACTGTGACGTTTCAAAAGGTATACAGGTGGAAAAAAAACACCTATTTGAGTAAATATAGTTTGTAGCTCGAAATAAAAGATGCAGACCAGGGGCCGGACGCGGTGGCTCATGCCTGTAATCCCAGCACCGTGGGAGGACGAGGCGGGCGGATCATCTGAGGTCAGGAGTTTGAGACCAGCCTGGCCAAAACATGGTGAAACCCCGTCTCTATTAAAAATGCAAAAATTAGCCGGGCGTGGTGGTGGGCGCCTGTAATCCCAGCTACTCTGGAGGCTAAGGCAGGAGAATCACTTGAACCCAGGAGGCGGAGGTTGCACTCCAGCCTGGGCGACAAGAGTGAGACTCCGTCTCAAAACAAAACAAAAACAAACAAACAAACAAAAAAAGGTGCAGACTGTTGTCACGGTCAGGTCTCTATTCACTCTTGAAAACAAGATTGACAATTACCTCCTTTAAAAAGCAGATAACTGTCCCTGAAGATGCGAGGTTACTGAAATGAGATGTCAGAGGTAGACCTTCAAGACTATTCCTAGCCGACCCACCACCACCCCACACAGTGAACAGGGAATACTAAGCTCAAATATTCGTCCAACGTAATCCTGTAATCAGTGGGGTGCCGGGTTGAGCTCGCAAATCCCCGCTGCAGGACAGGGCTCTGCACCCTCAATCTTCTCATCCCCAGATGGGATGGGCGGGTCGGGAGGAGGAGCGACGAGAGCCCAGGAAAGCTTGAAGGCAGAGATAGACTCACGTCTCTAAGACATATACATAATATAGCCGCAACCGCGGCGGCCTTACTTTCCCGGAGCTGCATCCCCTTTTAGGCGAAGAGCGGAGGCGACCAGGGACTACCCTAGGTGAAAGGGCAGCCACCTGGCCCTACCCGGGCTCAACGCCGAGCCTCTCGGAGGTACGGCCTCCCGGGGACCTTCCAGACTGGTCGGCGCAAGCGAAGGGCGGGGACCACCGAAGGAGTGTGTGACTTAGGCATCCAGCGCACTGCCTGACCCGAAGTACCGACCCGAGTTATGCCCACCCTCCAACTTTGCGACGGAAATGTGTCATCGAAAGCCAGGTAACCAGTGGGCCGCGGCTGGGCCGCCGGGGCAAACAGTATTTTTCTGTGGCTTGTCTTACAGGTACACCAGGGGTTGGAAAAACCACACTAGGCAAAGAACTTGCGTCAAAATCAGGACTGAAATACATTAATGTGGGTGATTTAGCTCGAGAAGGTAAGGGACACTTTGGTGTTAGATTTGTTTTGTATTTCAACAAGCAATTCTAAATCTCTTTTAGAGCAATTGTATGATGGCTATGATGAAGAGTATGACTGTCCCATTTTAGATGAAGACAGAGTAAGTATGACTTTTTCATAAAGTATGCATTTAAGAAGCATTTTTTTTTAAACTTTTCTTACAGGTAGTTGATGAGTTAGATAACCAAATGAGAGAAGGTGGAGTTATTGTTGATTACCATGGTTGTGATTTCTTCCCTGAACGCTGGTTTCATATAGTTTTTGTGCTGAGAACAGATACCAATGTATTGTACGAAAGACTTGAAACAAGGTAAGAAAGGAAAAACATTAGATTCTTAAAGCCTTCTTGTTTGCTTAACCTCCCTGCCTTCTAGGGGTTATAATGAGAAGAAACTAACAGACAATATTCAGTGTGAGATTTTTCAAGTTCTTTATGAAGAAGCCACAGCATCCTACAAGGAAGAAATCGTGCATCAGCTGCCCAGTAATAAACCAGAAGAGCTAGAAAATAATGTAGATCAGATCTTGAAATGGATTGAGCAGTGGATCAAAGATCATAACTCTTGACTTATAAGGCTAGCTACTTAATAATCACTCTTGTTGATATCTCTGCCGACATCATAGAAATTGTTCAAGTGTCAGTAACACTTTATTAAAATCATGTTGCAGAACCAGCAGGTGGATAGTATATAGGTTTATGCCTGTGTTTCTTTTTCTCCATGAGAAAGCTAAACATGAAATATAATGAATATAGTATTATTAAGGATTGAGACAAAAACTGTGATTTTAATACTTAAATTGCTAAAGAATAAATAAATCTGACAAAATGGGTGGATATCTTTTAAGTTTATTACAGAAAAAAATGCAGATGATCTCTTAAAATAAAACTAAAGATAAAGCAACAGAGTATTCCTTTTTTCTTTCTTTAAATTAGAAAAAAAGTTAAGTGTTGTACTCGATACAAAGTTCAAAAGGTACAAAAGAGCATGTTGAAAAGTTAGGTCTCCCTTCCAGACCACCCTATCCCCAGGCACCCCAGGTTCCTTCCCTTTAGGAAATAATGTTACTGGTTTCCTATATGTCTTTTTAGAGGTTTTATGCCTGCACAGTGTATATGTACATGTGTACATTTTTTAAAGAATATAACAGTATATTATGCACACTATTCTGTACCTTTCTTTTTTCACTTACTATATTTGAAGATTATATCATCTCAGTACAGACCTCCCTGTTCTTTTTTTTAGTTGAGATAGATATACATATCATACAATAAAATTTACCATTTTGAAGTGTATAATCAGAACCGGGTATGGTGGCTTATGCCTGTAATCCCAGCAAATGGGGAGGCTGAGGTGGAGAATCGCTTGAGGCAGGAGTTCAAGACCAGCCTGGGCAACATAGTGAGACCTTAGACTCTAAAAATAAACATAAATAAAATTTATAATCCGTTGGTTTTTAGCTTATTAACAAGGTTATGTAACTGTCACCACTGTGGAGGAAGCAGTGATGATAAAGGGAACTCCTATACCCTTTAGCAGTCACTCTCTATTCTTTCCTCCTCATCCCCTTGCAGTCACTAGTCTACTTTCTGTCTCTATGGATTTGCATATTCTGGATATTTCATATAAATGGGATTATACAGTATGTGGCCTTTTGTGTCCAGTTTCTTTCACTTA